ATTCAATGGGATATTGCAAATAGGGTGGTCTGATTTTCACAACTGCCTGCAACTGGAGAATCTCTGTTTAAAGAGCAACAAGATATTCAAAATTCCCCCACAAGCCTTCAAGGACCTCAAAAAATTACAGGTTCTAAAATCATTTTTATAATATTTGAATAAGGAAGACACATGGGCAATTACATTAGAAGCATATTTCTATTGAAGAGTTTCTTCATGTCCAGTAGTACTGGCTATTAATCAAAAACTGTTAGTCTATTTTAAGATCCCTTAAAAGAGCTGAAGTCTCTTTCTTGCCTCAAAAATCAAAGGCCACAATAAGGGACATGAATTTTACTCCAACATAATACTCAACAGCAAGAATTGACACATTATTTTTCTAAATCAAGTTATATCCAACTCCAAGATTTCACTTACCAGTTGGCAAGGAATTAAATCTTAGTTATTAGTGAGGCTGTCTCCCTAAGCTACAAGATTGGTCAAAGGTCCCAGGGGTCTTATGCAATATGGAACGCTTGGGGAGGCCCCGCTAAACCACCCTGGCTGATGCTAAGATGTCAACAACCGTGGACTAGATGGGCCTCTGAAACCCAGTGACCCTGTTGCTTCCATTTCAAAATTGGACACAAAACAATAAAAATGATAATGATATTTCCATACTTGTATAGCATGTGTGCCACATGCAGTTCTAAACGTCCAACCCATATTGGGGAGATTTATGTCACATTTTGGCCCAATAGTTCCTGTCTCTGGCGCGTTGCAGTTAATCTCCCAAGGTGCCAATTATACTACTGTAAGGGTAAGGAACTCCTGAAGCCCTGTTCCAGGTCTGGCAGCTTCAGCCCCTTCTCCTCCAAGCACTTTTCTCCACACCCTTCCCTTTGGGAGAATGTTGTAAAATCTCCTCTCAGTGGTCTTTTAGCAACACTGGAGTGGCCTGCAGTGTAGCACTACTAGATGGTTTGTAAGAGTCCTTAGTCCCCCATCTCCATAACCTCCACGACAACTCCCATTCTTTGTATAGGCCAGCATCATTCAATAGAAACATAGAATGTGAGCCGCACATGCAATTTTAGATGTTCCAGTAGCTACAGTGAAAAAGTTAAAATAAGCAAGTGAATTTCTTCTTAGTGGTAAGTGTTATTTATCCAATATTATCTTTTACACATCATCAATATAGAAATTATTAATGAGATATTTTATATCCCCTTTTCATAGTAAGTCTTCAAAACCTGGTGGATATTTTGCACTTACCACACATCCCAATTTGGACCACCCCTGTTTTAATTGCTCTATAGCTACATGTAAGCTCTTTGAGGACATACATGATATCTGTTTTGTTTTCCAGTGCTTAGCATATGCCTGGTACCTGATATATATGTTTAAATACTTGTTAAATGAATAAGTGGCTGATGGACATGGATAGGTGTATTAGTCATCTATTGGTGTGGCTATCATATTAAGCAATGTCAACAAAGAAAACTGAGGTTTTCCCAGTGTTCTGCAAAGTGCTATTCAGGCATAGCTGCAAGATAAGCCTCCAACTCCCCACTTCCAACCAGAATGGCTCCTGGAGTCCCTCTTCTGTAGAAGGGAGACTAGTGAAGCAGTGATGGGGAGCGTGGCCTTGAGCCAGCTGCCTGGGCTTAAACCTAGCCTCGGCCACTTTCCAGCCACACTATCTTAGGCAAGTTACCAAATCTCTCTGTGTCTCACTTTTCTCTTCTGAAAAATGAAGATAATTTAGTTCCTCTCAGAGTTTTGTGAGAATTAAGTGCTTAGAATACAGTAAGTACTTTATAAATGCAGTCTGTGTATAGAAATTTTAAAGTGGCCACTGTCGCCTGCTCTTTTAACATAGAAATCTGATTCTCCCACTTCTTGGTTAAAACACTTCTAAGATTTCACTGCAAGGACCTGACCCCTGTCTGCCTCTCCAGCCTCCTTTCAAGCCTCTTCCCTGGCTCCCTGCACTCCTGCCTCTGTTTTCACCTCAAGTCCTCCCCACTTGCTCATCCTTTGCCTGGAGCCGACTTCTGTTAATCCTGTCAGTTTTGCTAAAATATTATTTCCTCAAGGATTCCTTCCCTGGGCCTCCAGATTAAATTAATTCCCCTTTATAAACACTTATAACATGCTATACATTTCCGTTTCCTCTCATTGCACTTATCCCAGCTGAAATTACTTAGTTTTAGGTATGATTAGTTGTTAATGCCTGTGTCCTCAAACGCTTCTACCCTATCGTAAGCTCTTTGAGGACATACATCATATCTGTTTTCTTTTCCAGTGCTTAGCATATGCCTGGTACCTAACACATATTTTAAAATACTTATCGAATAAACAAAGGAATGAATACATGGGTGATGGACATAGATAGGAGTATTAGTTATCTGTTGCTGCATAATACATTACTACAAACTTACCAGCTTAAAACCACACACATAGATTATCTCACAATTTCTATGAGACGGAAATCCAGGCATGGCTTACCTGGGGCCTCCACTTAAGGCTCTCTCAAGAGGCTGCAATCAAAGTGTTGGCAAAGGCTGGAGTCTAACATAAAAGCCCAGCTAGAAAAGGATTCACTTCCAAGTTCACGTGGCCGTCGGCAGGATTCAGTTCCTTGTGGGCTGCTGGAGTAAGGGCTCAGTTTCTTGCTGGTTATTGGCCAAAGCCTGCCTTCAGTTCTGTGCCATGTGGGCCTCTCCATAGGGCTGTTCACAACATGTCAGCTTGCTTCAGAGCCATCGAGGAAGAAAGTCTGCTAGCAAGAACATTATAATTCTTTGTAATGTCATCATGGAAGTGGCATTCCATTGTTTTCCATAGTCTGTGGTTAGAAACAAATCACTGGTCCTGCCTGCACCCAAGGGAAGGAGAGTACTCAAGGGCCTGATCACCAAGGAGGCAGGATCACTGGGGACCATCCTAGAGTCTGTCTGCTACAGTAGTCATGAGGACAGATGAAAAGGTCCACTTAACTTGGTAGTTAATTGGTAGTATATAGTATACTCCTTGTGTATGTAATTTGCCCTTCATCTGTTGTATTTTCTGTGCATTTTTATTGTGCTCTATGAGTCTTCTGCAACTCACAGGTAATAGATGTCACAGGCAGACTAAAAATCAACCTTGAGAATGTTTTATATACAGCTGTAATTCTCAATGCACTGTAACTGCCCCAGAATCATACCATTTCTTCTCCTCTAATATCCCTTCTGCATGTTTGGCAATATCTCTAAAAACTGGTTTTGGAACATGATGAACATATTTGGTACCAAAAAAGCTGAATATCACAATGGATGTTGTTTTCTTCTGGGCAATGAATTTGATACTTGCACTATTCTATGTGATTTCCCATGTGGAAATCTTTTCAGAAGCCAGATAGATTTTTCAAAGCATACATTTATCACCATGCTTTGATGGGATGAAATAAGTTTCACTGACATTTCAAATTAGCATTTCTTTTCCTAATCTTATCCCATTCTTCTTAAATGCAGTGATTTATGAAGCAATATTACATATGCTTCTCCCAACCTTTCCATAATGTATACCCCTTTCAAATGCTGGTAGATGGGTATTTCTTTAGCCAAATTGGACCATTCTGTTTTACTCCTCTCTCAGAAATTGTTCCTCCTGAGTAATTTTATTAATTTTCTATCCTCCCTCCAGTTTTGCTTCTGGTTCCATGATTTGTAATATAATAAGACGCTAGGACAAAAAATAAATGTAGACATGCACTAAAAAGAAAATAATTACCTAAAAAACATTAGAATATTTCAATCTGTTGTCAAGCGATACATAAGAAAGCTACTGATCGTCACCAAGACCAGACTAAAGCTAAGTATTTTTTCTTTCCAATCCCACAGTCTCCCACCTCCAATTTTTGGCAACCTTCCTTTGAGAGTCAACACTGCTTGGCTATTCATTAATGGAAAACTCACGCTTATTACCCAAGTTCACAAAAAATTGTGATTCTGTATGTAATGGTCTTGTTTGTGGCAGTGTTTGATTATTTGCTTGAATAAGCCCTTCTTTAGGAATTTACATAACCCAAAATGTAAATGCTGATTTTTCACGGGTGTCTATAAAGCAATTGGCCTTGATAACATTCAGCCTTTCTAGATTATATTCATCATCCTCTTTTTTGAAAGCAAGGACTGTATTTTCATCTTTATGATTTTCTCTTCTCCTAATAACCATGTGCCTCTCCCCAAACCTCATGAGCCACCCTGGTGCCTCTGCCCCAGGCCTCCTCAGCCCAGCCCTTCCTTCACTCTAGTGTAGCAGGGGCTCAGGCACCAAGAGGGTATGTTCTGCATTGGAAGGCACACAGCTGTGAAGCCAGATCAGGTTTCAGCTCTACCATTTCATTAATTCCTTCCTTCCTTTCTATTGTTTACACAGCACCTGCTATGTACTAGGTGCTAGGGTCTATGTGGGATATACTGTGTGGCTTAACCCAGCTTCTTCCTCTGTAGAATAGGTGAAAATGAGGAAATTGTTGAGATCAGAGATCATGTATGTGAAGCACCCAGTAGCATGTCTGGGACCCAGCAGGGCTCGGCAAATGGCAGCTAAAGCTCCTCCTAACTGTGCTTTCCCCTGCTATGTCATGCTCCTGTCGTGTCCGACACTTACAGATCCTGCTCTCTGTTTCTAGAGCCACTGGATACTTCTTGTTCCCCTTTCCCCTTCATTTCTGATCAGACTAGAAAAATAAGTCATACTGCATGTACTGAATAGCCATGGATGTGGAGAAATGTACTACTACTCTTGAGATAATATTTGATTCAAAAGATCTCTCTCTGAGGTCAGGTGCGTGCCTGTAATTCCAGCATTTTGGGAGGAGACCATCCTAAACTTGTTTCTTCTCAAACAGGTCATAGACCTTAGCAACAATGCTCTGATTACCATCCTACCAATGATGATCATAGCTCTAGAATTTCCCCATCTAGTGGTTGACTTGGCTGATAATAACTGGCAGTGTGATGATAGTGTGGCAGTCTTTCAAAATTTTATTTCTGAATCCTGGAGGAAAAAGTGGAATGTCATTTGCAACAGGTCTATAGGTAAGTCAGTAATGTCTCTCTGAAAAGGCTCCCTCAATGTGTATTTTTTTAATCCCACTTGCAGGGAGTGAGGAGGCCAACGGGGGCACTCCCCAGAGCAGGATTTCCAGGGAAACCCGCCTTCCTCCCATTCATCTGCATCGCATGAAAAGCCTCATAAGGAGCAAAGCAGAGAGGCCCCAGGGAGGAAGGCACACGGGCATTTCTACTCTGGGGAAGAAGGCAAAGGCCGGCTCTGGTCTCAGGAAGAAGCAGAGACGGCTGCCAAGGAGTGTTAGAAGCACCCGCGATGTGCAGGCTGCCGGCAAAAAAGAGGACGCTCCCCAGGACCTGGCTCTGGCGGTGTGCCTGTCAGTGTTCATCACATTCCTTGTCGCCTTCAGCCTGGGGGCTTTCACAAGGCCTTATGTTGACAGACTGTGGCAAAAAAAGTGCCAGAGCAAAAGCCCTGGCCTGGACAACGCGTATTCAAACGAGGGCTTCTACGATGACATGGAAGCTGCGGGGCACACACCACACCCAGAGACCCATCTGCGCCAAGTATTTCCTCATCTAAGCCTCTACGAGAACCAGACCCCTTTCTGGGTGACACAGCCACACCCACACGCCACCGTAATTCCTGATAGAACTCTGGGAAGGAGCAGAAAGGATCCTGGCAGTTCGCAGAGCCCAGGACAGTGCGGGGACAACACCGGGGCAGGAAGTGGAAATGATGGTGCAGTCTATTCCATTCTCCAGAGACATCCACATGCCGGTAACCGTGAACTAATGTCAGCAGCGCAGGACCACATCCATAGGAATGATATTCTCGGAGAATGGACTTATGAAACTGTGGCCCAGGAAGAGCCTCTCAGTGCACATTCAGTGGGCGTCTCTTCTGTAGCTGGCACGTCTCACGCTGTCTCTGGCTCAAGCCGTTATGATTCCAATGAATTAGACCCTTCCCTCTCCGGAGAAATAACAGCTTCCCTCTGTAAAATGCTAACACATGCAGAAGCACAGAGGACTGGAGATAGTAAGGAAAGAGGGGGCACTGAACAGTCACTTTGGGACTCGCAGATGGAATTTTCTAAGGAAAGGCAAGTGAGTTCATCCATTGATTTGCTGAGCATACAGCAGCCAAGGCTGTCCGGGGCAAGGGCTGAGGAAGCGCTTTCAGCCCACTACAGCGAGGTTCCATACGGTGACCCAAGAGACACAGGCCCATCAGTCTTTCCTCCAAGATGGGACAGTGGCCTGGATGTCACTCCTGCTAACAAGGAACCAGTGCAGAAATCCACTCCTTCTGACACTTGCTGTGAGTTGGAGAGTGACTGTGACTCTGATGAGGGGTCTCTGTTCACTCTGAGCTCCATAAGTTCAGAGAGTGCAAGGAGCAAGACTGAAGAGGCAGTGCCTGATGAGGAGTCCCTGCAGGACGAGAGCTCAGGGGCAAGCAAGGACAATGTGACGGCTGTAGACAGTCTTGAGGAAAATGTTACCTTCCAAACAATTCCAGGGAAATGCAAGAATCAAGAAGATCCCTTTGAAAAACCTCTCATTTCTGCTCCAGACTCTGGCATGTACAAGACTCATCTGGAAAATGCCTCTGACACTGATAGATCTGAGGGCCTGTCACCCTGGCCCAGGTCACCAGGGAATAGTCCCTTAGGGGATGAGTTTCCGGGCATGTTCACTTATGATTATGACACAGCTCTTCAATCCAAGGCAGCAGAATGGCATTGCTCACTTAGAGACTTAGAATTTTCAAATGTGGACGTTTTACAGCAAACACCACCATGTTCTGCTGAAGTTCCCTCAGATCCTGATAAGGCTGCCTTCCATGAAAGAGACTCAGACATTTTAAAATAAGAATCTTTCATTAAGGAAATATTCACAGCTCTAAACAATATTCTTTTAAAGATCATGGCAGGGGAAAACTAAAGCCTTCACAACAAGATCCTGAAGGAGACAACATGAATTCCAACCAAGTGGACACTGATGCAAATGAGGGTTTTGTGGGCCCACTTGAGGGCGATGATTCTAGAAGGGTTATAAGCTAAACACACTTGTTAACATCCTATGGGGATGAACCTGCTCTTCAGTGTGAAAGAGAAAGAGGGGAATATTTTGAGATCATTCCAAGAACCATGCACCATTATTACAAGAGCTCCAAACAAAACCAGTTCACTGAGAACACAGGAGCACTTCATCAATAGGTTGGGGTAAATATTCAGAAGAGAATCTGTTGCAGTTAGACGAAGTGGTTCTAACTTTCCTTCTCAAATACAGACCTGGAGCAATCTGATGGGATTTGGCTCTCTGAAAAGAACAGCTTTAGGATGACAAAGACAAGGATGTTCAACTTGATCATCAAAGAGAATTCAAATGACATTTTTTCATACATATTGAAGCACTTAAGTGGAAATGCTGGATAGATTTTAATGAATTCTGAACACACACTAGCACAACTTTTTGGAGGCTGATCGTGAAACTGCAAAATTGGAAAAGTTCTGAGTAAATATAAATGTTTTTAAATAAGTTATGTTAAAAGAGAAGAGGGGCCACTTTTTAGAATAAAGTGTAAATTAAAAATCAATTTTCAAGAAAAGAATTGATGATTTCTGTAAA